AAAATCCAACACCAAAGGCGCAGAAGCCGGCTGGCCGTGGTGGGGGCAGCGTAGGCGTAGCATCCCTCTCCTCTCACTTAGCCTGTTGACTCTTGTTATTATCATGATATTCACAAAACGCCGCATGTTTAAAAAGTCATAGATGTCATCTTCTCTCTGCCCCCAGGGAGGAAAGCCACCTTCTCTTGCCCCTTGGCCCCTTTGTCAGGGGCCAGGGGTCTGCCGGGTGGGGGTGCCAACAGGCCTGGCCCTTTCCTCCCCTGCATCCAGCCATGGGGGCCTCTGCGATTGCCGGAAGGTTGCATGGCTGGTCCCAGGGCCAGCACAGGCCCGAGGCCGGGCTGCCTGGTTTTATTTTTATTTAACTTTATTTTCTGTTTTATGAGTGTGTGTCCGCCCACCCCCACCCCCTTCAGTGTTAAGTGGGGAGCCCTGGGGGAGTCTCTCCTGCCTCCCAGCCTCTCCCAAGACCTCCCCCCTCGTCACCAGCCATCCCTCTGGACCAGGCAGAGGGCGGACCGGGTGGGCAGGGGCCTGAGGGTGGCTCGGGCCAGCCCACCAGCCAATGGACCCCTCCTCAGGCCGCCAGTGTCGCCCTGCCCCTTTTTAAAACAAAATGCCCTCGTTTGTAAACCCTTAGACGCTTGAGAATAAACCCCTTCCTTTTCTTCCACCGAGTCTGTGGTGTGTCATGGGCCTGGCAGGGCGAGGTGGGAAGGGGGTGGTTGCGGGGGGAGGTTTCTGCATTGAGGGGAGACTGAGGCAGGTTTGGGAGCTAGACGGGAGGTGTTTGTAGTGACTTGCCGATGGGTATCAAGCAGCTGGTGTAAGGGACCCCCTGCCCCCAGTGGCCACAGGTCGGGCAGCAGAGGATCCCTTAATCCCCTCAGGCCTTGGGCATTGGCTCTGGTGTCAGCCCCTCAGTCTGCCACCCCCGCTCCCTGCCTCCCTCCTTGCCAAGGACAGGGCCGCCTGCCCACGTGCGGGACCTGGGTGCAGCCCAGCTGGTGTCTGCTCTGGCCCCAAACACTCCGACCTCAGCTGGTCCAGCATGCTGGGCACCGTGCTGCTGCTGGCCCTGCTCCCAGGGATCACCACCTTACCCAGCGGGCCACCTGGTATGTATGGGCAGGGAGGTGACGGGTCTGTCATGCTTCTATCCCTGTTTCACCCTCTTTATTTTTTTTGAGATGGAGTCTTGCTCTGCCACGCAGGCTGGAGTGCAGTGGCGCAATCTCCACTCACCGCAACCTCCGCCTCCCCGGTTCAAGTGATTCTCCTGCCTCAGCCTCCTGAGTAGCTGGGACTACAGGCACGCACCACCACGCCTGGCTAATTGTTGTATTTTTAGTAGAGACAGCGTTTCCCCATGTTGGCCAGGCTGGTCTCGAACTCCTGACCTCAGGCGATCCGCCCGCCTCGAACTTTTCAAAGTGCTGGGATTACAGGTGTGAGCCACCGCGCCCCACCGATGTCACTCTCTTTCAACTAGACCTTTGGTGGTGGTCCTCATGGGGGTGGGGACAGGGCAGGGGAGTGGGGTGGGGTCTCTGTCCCCCATCCCAAGGGTGGCTCACATCCCCACTTCGGCAAAGCTCCCTGCAGCCACGGAGAGGGCCAGAGTTGTGGGAGGGGGCCAGTCTACCCAGGTGCTCTTCAGAAGTGGGTGTGGTGTGCGGATGGACAAGGGGGCTCATGCCTGTAATCCCAGCACTTAAGAGAGGCTGAGGTGAGAGGATCGCTTGAAGCCAGGAGTTCCAGACCAGCCTGGGCAACATAGACCCCGTATGGCCGTGGTAGCGAGTGGCTGTGGTCATAGCTACTCGAGAGGCTGAAGCAGGAGGATGGCTGGAGCCCAGGAGGTGGAGGCTGCAGTGAGCTGTATTCGCACCACTGCACTCCAGCCTGGGCGACAGAGGGAGACCCTGTCTCAGAAAACAAGAAAAATGGATGTGCAGGCAATCTTTCGTATTTGGAGATTAGCCGTTTTACCAGGACCCCGCTCAGCACCTGAAGGCAGACATCAGCGTGTGTTTAGGGGCACGAAGAGGGGAGGGGTCCCATGGCTGCCTCAGCCTGGACAAGTGGAAGCGTCTCAGATCTTGGTGGCCTGGCTGGGCTTTGGCTGTGCCCAGGAGAGCCTCTTGGGAGGGTATCCTCTTCACTTCCCTTCCTCGTTGGTGACAGCACCTATCTCCCCTTAGAAAGGGGAGCCGCCTGTCCTGCTGCGTCCCCAAGAGCAGCCCTGGGGAAGGTGGGGGAGCTCTGACTTCACCCAGCCGGACCCCACCATCGGGTGCTCCTCACCGCTTCTCTTCCGCCCCAGGGAGGGCTTCGCCAGCTTCGGAGGCTTCTCTAGGGGCGCATGGCTCTGCAACCGGCTCAGTTGCTGGGCTGTGCGAGTCCCAGGGGTCGCCAGGGGGCACATCACCGTCAGGGGGGAAAGTGGCGCGGAGCCCATCATGGGTGAATCGGCCGCCGCAACCGCATCCCTTTTCCAAAGGCGGCGGCGGGGGCGAGGTGGTCGGGTCACTTTTCCCGGAGGCCTAAAGGGCAGCGCGCGTTTTCTCTCCTTTGGGCCGCCCTTCCCCGCCCCGCCAGCTCCCCCGTTCCCCGCGGCGCCCGGCCCCTGGCTGCGCAGACCCCTCTTCAGCCTGAAGCTGTCCGACACAGAGGACGTCTTTCCTCGCCGCGCGGGGCCGCTCGAGGTCCCGGCCGACAGCCGCGTGTTCGTGCAGGTGGGGACCCCGGGGACACCAGGGGCGGATGGGGGCCGGTGGGGACGGGCGATCCCTGATGGCGCCTCCGTCCCCCAGGCGGCCTTGGCCCGTCCCTCCCCGCGCTGGGGCCTGGCCCTGCACCGCTGCTCAGTGACGCCGTCCTCACGCCCGGCCCCGGGGCCCGCCCTGGCTCTGCTGCGTGAGGGCTGCCCCGCCGACACCTCTGTCGCCTTCCCGCCACCGCCGCCGCCGAGCCCGGGTGCCGCCCGCCCCGCGCGTTTCAGCTTCCGCCTGCGCCCGGTCTTCAACGCCTCGGTGCAGTTCCTGCACTGCCAGCTGAGCCGCTGCCGCCGCCTCCGGGGAGTCCGCCGGGCGCCTGCGCCTCTGACGCCGCCGCCGCCGCCGCCGCCATCGCGGGTGCGCGGGCGCAGAGCCTGGAATCCGGGCGCCCCCGTCTCTTCCCCACCTTCCTCTCCCCCAGTGTCTGCCTCAGGACGAGGCGTGCGCCGACACTGGCAGTGGCAGCGCCGAGGGCCTGGCTGCTGACGGCCCCCACCTGCACACGCTGACGCAGCCTATCGTGGTCACCGTGCCGCGGCCGCCCCCCAGTGAGCACGCAGTCCTCCTCCGCATGGGGCCGTGGGGCGGCAGAGCGGGTGGGAAGGACGCCTGGGAGCTGGACCCAGTCTCAGCGTGGCACTTCCCACAGGGCCGCCCAAGAGTGTCCCCGGCCGTGCAGTGCGCCCTGAGCCTCCCGCGCCGGCCCCCGCGGCCCTGGAACCCGCGCCGGTGGTGGCGCTGGTGTTGGCAGCCTTCGTGCTGGGCGCCGCGCTGGCCGCCGGGCTGGGTCTCGTCTGTGCGCACTCAGGTACCGACGACCTCCGCCAAGCCGGGCCCCCACAGCCCTTCTGCAGCTCGCCTCTCCCTTCCAGCGCCCCACGCCCCTGGCCCGCCCGCGAGAGCCTCGCCCAGCGGTCCCCAGCCCAGGAGGTCCCAGTGAGGAAGGTAGGTATGGAGGTGGAGGGAGCTGGGTGAGGCTCCCTCGCTGAGCCTCAGCCACCCCTCCCAGGGATGGTGCGCCCCCAACATGGTCCGGAGATACACCCAGCTACCAATTCGGGACCAGGACCAACAGGACCGGACCCGCCTCCCTGGACCTCGGACCTGATGAGGCCACGACCCCTGCGCTTCTCTCCTCCCCCTGTCCCTCCCACCTGTGCTCAAAATAAACCTCTGGACTGACCGGCTAAGTTCTGGTGCAGTCAGTGAGCGCGCAACGTGC